GGGGAGGCCCCCAGTGGCTCAGAGACTGTGGGTTCGGCGTCCTCCTTCTGGAACTCTGGCGGGCCCTTCGCAGGCAGCAGTAGACAGCGACTGCGCCCGGGCCTGCTGGGCCCTCCTGCCATCCTGTGGCCACAGAGGCTGCTTGGAACCGTTAGGGAATTTACTGGGGATTCAGTGCACGTGTTTATCTATCCCTTCAACTTCATTCTTTCCTCTTCACCACGAAAACCGCACATCCTCGACCCCATATGGATGGGGCTCTTGTCTTTGGCGCAACTGCTGGGGTGCTCCGAATCTCCTCGCCACTGCGCTCAGCCTAGAGTCAGCGCCGGGTCAGGGGCCCAGGGAGGGGCAGGGGCGGCGAATCAGAGTGAAGTTGGCACAAAAGTTCTTGGGATATTGGACCAAGGAATTCTGACAAGTTGAAACACCCCCCCAACCCTGCGCGCACCCCTCCTTCCCCCCACAAAGGGAAGCACTCCCTTTCTCTTAATCTCGGATAGGATCCCGAACGCTGGAGCCGCTGAGGTAGCAGGGGCGCAACGCACGCCTTCCGGGTTCCCCAGCAGTTCCCGGGCTGCAAAGGGATTTCGCCAGATGTTTTCAACTCTCTTTCTAACTGCTGGGGTGTTGGAGACCACTTGCAAACAACCCCACCCCACCGCCCACCTCTCCCCAATGCGCTCTCCTAACGCAAACCTCAAATAAACACACACAATGAGTTACTGGTGTTTCGACTCCACGCTACGCGCTTTGCGCTTTGCATGCAGCTGTATCCTTCTTTCCTCTCTCTTCTCGCATTCTTCTTGTTTCTTCTCCCCTTCTCTTTTTTTCAAGAGCCGCGAGCGGTGCGGGCGCCGCACGTTGGCTGCGGCCCGCTTCCTGCTTTCTAATGTTCCATTGTGAGGAGCTTCCATTGTGACGTCGCGCCCCTTCGGCTGGGCTTTGTCTGTCCATATATGGGCAGCTACGTCACGGAGCTTTCCCGGGGCTCAGATAAATAGGCTGGTGGAGTTCCCTGGCTGGGAGCTTTTGGGCAGCAGTGAGCTTGCTAGGAAGCGGCGGGGCTGGTGGTGGTGGTAGCAGCGGCGGCAGCGGCGGCAGAGGCGGCGGCGGCGGCGGCGGCGGCGGCGGCGGTGGCGGTGGCGGTGGCGGTGGCAGATCGGGGGGCGGGGGGGCGGCGGGCGCGTGTCTGTTTGTGAGATCAATACTGAGGCCGCGTCCGACCCCCTTGAGCCGAGATCCCCCCCCAGCCCAGCCCCCACCCCACCCCCCGCACACGCCCCACCCCCCCCACGACCCAGCCTCATACCGCACCAGCTGAGGCACCCAAGAGGATTACCCCCTGGGGCCCTCTCCCGCCCCCCAAAAAAGAGAAGATCCCCTCTCCTGGCCCATCCCTTCCCTTCTTCCCTCCCCCCTCCCCCCGAACTTTCCCTCTCGCATGCTTTTCCCCTGCACCACGGATCGCCTCTCGGATGCCGCTTGCCTGGAAGCTGCGTTAGGAGCGAGCGGCGGCGGTGGCGGCGGTGGCGGCGGCGGCGGCAGCTCGGGAGTGCTATGACCGGCAAACTCGCCGAGAAGCTGCCGGTGACCATGAGCAGTTTGCTAAACCAACTGCCTGACAATCTGTACCCCGAGGAGATCCCCAGCGCGCTCAACCTCTTCTCCGGCAGCAGCGACTCGGTAGTCCATTACAATCAGATGGCTACAGGTAAGGGCGGCGGGGAGGCGGCGAGGCAGCGACACCCCTCCCCTCTCTCCCCCGCTCTCCGCAGAGAATGTAATGGACATCGGTCTGACCAACGAGAAGCCCAACCCGGAACTCTCTTACTCCGGCTCCTTCCAGCCAGCCCCCGGCAACAAGACCGTGACCTACTTGGGAAAGTTCGCCTTCGACTCCCCTTCCAACTGGTGCCAGGACAACATCATTAGCCTCATGAGCGCCGGCATCTTGGGGGTGCCCCCGGCTTCAGGGGCGCTCAGCACGCAGACGTCCACGGCCAGCATGGTGCAGCCACCGCAGGGTGACGTGGAGGCCATGTATCCCGCGCTACCCCCCTACTCCAACTGCGGCGACCTCTACTCAGAGCCCGTGTCTTTCCACGACCCCCAGGGCAATCCCGGGCTCGCCTATTCCCCCCAGGATTACCAATCGGCCAAGCCGGCGTTGGACAGCAATCTCTTCCCCATGATTCCTGACTACAACCTCTACCACCACCCCAACGACATGGGCTCCATTCCGGAGCACAAGCCCTTCCAGGGCATGGACCCCATCCGGGTCAACCCGCCCCCTATTACCCCTCTGGAGACCATCAAGGCATTCAAAGACAAGCAGATCCACCCGGGCTTTGGCAGCCTGCCCCAGCCGCCGCTCACCCTCAAGCCCATCCGGCCCCGCAAGTACCCCAACCGGCCTAGCAAGACACCGCTCCACGAACGGCCCCACGCGTGCCCGGCCGAGGGCTGCGACCGCCGTTTCAGCCGTTCGGACGAGCTGACCCGGCACCTGCGCATCCACACGGGCCACAAGCCCTTCCAGTGCCGGATCTGCATGCGGAGCTTCAGCCGCAGCGACCACCTCACCACTCACATCCGCACTCATACGGGCGAGAAGCCCTTTGCCTGCGAGTTCTGCGGGCGCAAGTTTGCGCGCAGCGACGAGCGCAAGCGCCACGCCAAGATCCACCTCAAGCAAAAGGAGAAGAAGGCGGAGAAGGGCGGTGCACCCTCTGCATCCTCGGCGCCCCCCGTGTCGCTGGCCCCCGTGGTCACCACCTGCGCCTGAGGATCGGGCCCCCAGATCCCCACTTTTCCCCTCCAGTGCCTCCCGGCTGCTAGCCTGAAAGCAGCGGGAAAGCCAGCCACGGAGGCGTAGGGGCCGCGCCCTGGCCTCTCCATGGACGTGCGGCCCCTTGCTTCCCCTTCGATGCCCCCGGTTCCCAACCTTTCACGCCGGCCAGCGGTCAGGGGCCAGGGCTGGAGGCGCCTTCCCCTCGCGGTCCCCCACTTAGCCAAGGCGTGGGGGCGGAAAGGTGGCGTCTAGCCCGCTTTGTTCAGTTCGGATCGCCTTGATCCAGGGGCCGCCGGGCCGCGCCAAGGACCTGCAAGGGACTGAAGGCGGAGCCCATCCAACCCTCGCCCGACCCAAACACCTCATTGTTTCCCCCACGTCTCCCTCTATACCCCCTCGAAGACTCGAGAGGGGGAGGGGGTAAGGAGCGCACCAAAGCGCAGAGCTTGCTGCCCGCCGCACGCACGCGCGCCTGCGTGCGGGGATGCGCGCGAGTGTGTGCGTGCTCGCGTGTGTGTGTATGTGTGTGTGTGAGTGTGTGTGTGTGCGCGCGCGCAAGCGTGTGTGTTTAAGACTCTTGAGCTGAACTGGGCTGTGTTTACCCCAAACTCTTCCCCACCTCGGGTCCCCAAGCCGCTGGGAGATGTCCCATGCTGGGGGTCCGCACGTGGCTGGAGGAGGTGGTCTTCCATCCGCTCTGAAATCATGTTTCTTAGAGAAATGCCTCGGATGCCGCCGACGCGGTGCTGCTGCCGCCGCTTCGGGTTTGGCCCCTCAGAACCCCTCCTTTTCTGAGCGCTTCCCTCTTAGGCCTCAGGGCAGTTTGATCTGTGGGGAGAAAGAGCAGCCATCGCTGAGCCTGCCTTTTAAAATATATGTGTATTTCCTTAGCCCCACTCTAAGAAATCTATGTTCCTGAGTTTGCCCCCTGCCCTCCCACTCCTTCCCCTTCTCCCCTCTAAACCTTCTCCCATCTCTTTCAAAATCTTTTCCCAGAAAGGCAGGCTTCAACCAGCCACTCCAGCTTTGTGTCTTCTCTCAATTACATAGCAATTTCTCCTTCCCACCATCATGGGGAAGCTGGCTCTGCTTTTGCCCTTTGTCATCACCAACACAACAGATAGAATTTAAATATAAGTATATGGTGTGCGTGTGTATGTATGTGTATGTATATGCATGCATGTGTATAAAGATGCACATGCGTACATATACATAACATACACACAATATGTATTCCTAGCAAAATAAAATCTCTAAGGTACTTGGTTATCCAGTGCAGTGCACCGGAATAAAGAGAATTTGTAGGCGTATACAGCTTTAAATGATTTATTTTTTATGAAAATGTTAACTGATGAGATTATATCTACATACGTGTGTTATGTGTGTGGATATAGATGCACACATATCTGTACATATACATGTGAGTGTACATATATACACATATACACATCTATGTATGGATATGTGTGTATACACATATACACATCTCTGTCCAAAATTTCCTCAAAGATATGGGGATTTTTTCATGAATCCATGTGGATGAATGAGGTGTCTCCTTTCCATACCCAGTCTCACCTTCTCCCCACCCTACCTCACCTCTTCTCAGGCACCCCTCTTCCCCAGCTGTCCTGCCAGCCCTTCTCGTACAGGGTGGCTCCTTTGAAGTGGAGTAATAGGGAAGGTTGCTCTCTGCCACAGCTTGCAGCATGGTCTTGACTGAATGTACTGTTCCTGTTAGCGTTACTTCTCCTGTGGTCAGTAAGTTGCCCAGAGAGAAGGAACAAAGGTCTGGAGTTTACAGAATGTCTGTTTTTAAAGTCACTTTATGCGTTTTCCACTTTTTTCTTTTTTAAGAAAAAGAAGTACCATTTTTGTTTTGTTTTGTTTTGATTTTTGGTGGTGGATAAATAATACTAAAAGGACTCTAGTGGAAAGGGGGGATATCGAAGAGCAGGGGGTTGTGAATTTCCAGGTACTTGGACTTTTTGTAGAAGGAGAGAGAAGAAGATGAAGTTTGCCAGGAGGGCCCATATTTTTTCAGCTGAAGGGTAAAATCTTTCTTTGCAGAGACAGTATTTTGCTGAATACTTTTTATAATGTGATGATTATTAAAAAAGCAAAAATTTTGGTCACTTCCAAGCTAGAAGGAGGAATCAGATACCCTTTAATATTTTTTCCTCGCTCCTTCTGGTATATGCATGTCACTGCATGATAATTGAGTTTTCCTTTGTTTTAATAAAACTGTTCTCAGACATTAAGCTAAACTAAGAGAAAAATAACTTTGTTGCCAAAAGGTTGTGCTATCCAGATTTTTTATATGTCTGCATGTTTAAAAAAAAAAAGCAACAAAAGAAAATGCACTCTAACTTATGTGAACTGAGAGAAAAAAATCAGGTTTTAAACAGGAAAACCTATGGGGAATGATATTTTTTGAAAGACTTTTGTATAAAGTTGAGTACTTAGAAAAAAGACAAACCAGATGTAATATATTTTGTGGATGTTTTTATTTCTTGGATTTATAGTACCTTATACTAAGGTTAAAAAAATATGCTTGATATTGTGAAAAGGTGAAATTCTTCACCAACATTTCATTTGCTCCTTTGTCATATTGTAATGCCAATATAATATAGTTAATGAAAACAGCATTTTTAAAAACCGAAATATTGAAATGGTGTAATGTTGTACCATTTGCACTGTGAGCAAATGCTAATACAGTAAATATATTGTGTTTGCTGACAATCAGCCGGCCTATAAATCTCCTTATTTTATTTCTTGTTTTTATAGCATAAAGCTTTAGTTTGGCCTGTTTTTTGTCTTGGTTTGTTTTTGGCTGGTGGTTT